TGGGAATAAAATAATACTATTTCATTCTTGGGAGAAATGAGAAAATGGCCAGACCCTGAAATCCCCTTCTGTGTTGTGTGGTTCAGACAAGGGCTGCACTACCCTATGTTGTCTCGCGATCTGCACTCTAGGTGCCTGTGGGAGCAGGAACTGGGGCACGGGTTCACCAGCAAGAGTAGTTAGAAACAATTCTGCTCTCTGATAAGAAAATAACAGGAGGCAGACTGAGGTCTAGCCCAGGGCCTGGCACATGGTAGGGGCTCAATAAATAGTTTGTGGAAGGGAAGGAAGGACCATGCGGTTGAAGAAGAGATTAAGAAGTGTTTCAGAGGTGAAACGACTAGCCTTGGGGACAGAGGAGATGAGATAAGGTGTATGGTAGAAAATTCAGCATTCCCTCCCGACGTTCTGTCTCATTCTCTGAAATTTCTTCTCCATCACGCACTTCAGGCTGCGATAACGAGGTGGAGTGTAGAATCCGACGAACGTCCTCTACCCCGGGGCGGGTGGAGGTTACCTGGCTGCGGCGGGGAGGTGGGCAGGCGGCAGGGAAGGCGGGGCAGCAGGGCGGGGCCCGGGGCGGGAGGTGTGGCCGGCGGGCGCGGGCCTGTGATTGGGACTCCGCGAGAGGGCCTAGGATTGGAGGGCCCAGGCAGAGCCCGCGAGGAGGTGACGCGGCTGCGGAGGTGACGCGGGAGGTCGCGCGCCCCTTCCGGCGCGGGGAGGGCGCTGAAGATCGGGGCCGCTCGGCCGCAGGCCGCCTCCAGCGCCGCGGGATGTAGCGCGGGGGACCGCGGCCCCCAGCAGAGCCCGCCTGCCCGGCTGTAAGTCTCCCAGGGGCTGCGCGGTGGGCAGGGACTCGGCGGGAGCGCGGGGACCCCGGGGGCCCCGACCCAGGCCTGCGGAGGAGACAGCTGTTGGGGGAACCCGCTCCGACTTGCCAGGGGGCTCGGGCCCCAGCCAAGGAGCCGCCTGGCCTCCAGGCATCCAGCCGGTCAGGTTGTAAACATTTCCGGCCCCTCCCACTGCGCGCCGCCTCCGAGGCGGCCTAGGTGCGGTGGGCGCTCGTCCCCGGCTGTCCCCCGACTCCCGGCAGTCCTGTGAGTGCTGCGCCTTTAGCCCCACGGGGTGGAGATGCATGGGTTCCCCAGATCGGGACCAGAGAGCCAGAGTTAAGCCTGGCCCCGAGGCCGCCGCGCGTGGGGAGGGAGGGCTGCGGGCCTAGGTCGCGAACCGCCTCTCAGCGGGGAACAGCCGCATTGGGTTGCCAGGAAGCCCTAAGGTTCCTCCACCAACAATCTTTGGCAGGTCAAGTCCTGACAGTGCCCTCACTTTGATGGGGTGGGAAGGGAGGTTGGTGATCGCTCTGCAGGGTTAAGGTAATCCTGAAGGCTGAAATGCGGGGCAGAATCGAAGGTACTTTGGGGGAAAATGAAATTTCATTACCTTAGGTATCTAGGATTGATGTATTCTATCTTCTGTTTGAGAATTTTGGTCTTCAAGCCTTCGATTTTTAAGAAAATAGATAAGTGTTTTTTTTCCCTCAGTTTCTGGTGCTCTTTGGGAGAATGGGAAACTGACAAGGCCAATTTCAGTTTACACCGTTTCAGATGTCAAAGGAGCGCTAGGAGGCCATGGTACTTTACTAGATTAACCATAGTACTTCCCTCAAGTGATTCAGAAGACGGGCTAGAAAATACAGCGGAGAATACATAGGCTGCCATCTACAAAACAAATGATTGTAATGGCTGGTTCTTTTCTGAAATGAAGTAATAGTGGGGTCGGTTCACTGCTTTTCTCTTTTCCTAGTAGTTGGGTAGGCTACGATGGTGCAACTTCGGTTCCTGAGGTTGTATACTATCTGTATACTGCCAGGAATTTAGGGTGGTGCTAAACAGATTGCAATGTCAGGGTACCGGCTTGCAGCTACTAAATGTATTTACTCCAGGAATAACTTTTATGTACCCATATTGTGATTTGCACTTGGGAAATCAGTCATAAAAACTGATGTTACCTGTGAAGGCCCATGTTATGGTAGACCTCCGCAAAACTATACCTAATTGTAGAGTAGAAACTGAAAGCTTTCTATTCTCAATGGTCAAGACTTTGCCTGCAGGTAGGAGAGAATCTCAGAAAAATAACAGGGAGCAACATTAATCCACTGATCCCCATTGCTGATTTATAAAGTACACCACCTTAAGTAGGCTTTTAGGCTATTTTCAGTTTTTTAAGTCTGGCCTCATTTTACCTTTCCAGGACTCTATGGAAAAATGAATTGTTTACTGCCCTGGGGACTGTGTTCTTTCATGGCATGTTCACACCATATACCCTCCTGGAATGCCCTGTTTCCATCTCTATCTATCAATCTCCTGTCATAAAATCTTCCACAAAACTTTTTCTGATCACTTCAACTAAAGTTGCACTTTTCTTTTGAATTCCTCCTGCACATAATGGCACTAAGCCTTGTAGTGATATTAGGAAAGTTATTTCCCCCATTTAGAGGCCAACAACCATTTCAACCCTCTGACTCCTCTTTGCCTTGTCTCTGTGGCCACAACACCATGCGTATTGTAAGTAATCAATCGGTATTCTCAGATTAATGAAGGTTAGAAATTGCCCTTCTTTCTAGGCCAGTGTATTTGTTCTCTATTCCCATAGGAAATTTCCTTTGACTTCTAATACAAAGCCAAACTGAAACCCTTTAACACTCCTGCTACATTATCCTGTCCCATCTACTTATTATCACACAGGTAAGATAAGCAGTCGTCTTTATATCTAGACGTCTCTCCCTTTCCTGTCTCTGTGTTACTACAGTTTAGAAGACCAAACTGGACAATGGACTTTGCTCACTATGATGACATGATCTCCATTGACCTCCATTGTATGTACTTTAATGCATGATGATATATTTTGTGTCAATCCTTCATGTTTGTATTTTCTTTTAGTGTCTACCATCAGAGGGAGATCTCTGCCCCCTGGGGCTGAGAGACCCCAACCTTTCCCCAAGCTGAAGCTGCAGGGTATTGAGGTACCAGCCAGATGTCTTCCCACAAAGGATCTGTGGTGGCACAGGGGAATGGGGCTCCTGCCAGTAACAGGGAAGCTGACACGGTGGAACTGGCTGAACTGGGACCCCTGCTAGAAGAGAAGGGCAAACGGGTAATCGCCAACCCACCCAAAGTAAGTCATCTTCCCAGGAGTCATCCCCTTGTCCCTGGATTGTTGTGGGTTTTTTCCCCCATAGGCTGAAGAAGAGCAAACATGCCCAGTGCCCCAGGAAGAAGAGGAGGAGGTGCGGGTACTGACACTTCCCCTGCAAGCCCACCACGCCATGGAGAAGATGGAAGAGTTTGTGTACAAGGTATGGCCTATGAGCTTCTGTCCTGGAAGGGGTGCCCTACCCAGAGAAAGTGTATATGTTCTAGGTCTGGGAGGGACGTTGGAGGGTCATCCCATATGATGTGCTCCCTGACTGGCTAAAGGACAACGACTATCTGCTACATGGTCATAGACCTCCCATGCCCTCCTTTCGGGCTTGCTTCAAGAGCATCTTCCGCATTCATACAGAAACTGGCAACATCTGGACCCATCTGCTTGGTGAGTGATTTGGATGGGGAAAGGTGGAATTTTTACAGGTTTTTTTTATTTTACCCTCCTGCAGGTTTCGTGCTGTTTCTCTTTTTGGGAATCTTGACCATGCTCAGACCAAATATGTACTTCATGGCCCCTCTACAGGAGAAGGTGGTTTTTGGGATGTTCTTTTTGGGTGCAGTGCTCTGCCTCAGCTTCTCCTGGCTCTTTCACACCGTCTATTGTCATTCAGAGAAAGTCTCTCGGACTTTTTCCAAGTGAGTTAAAAGAACACCATAGGAAAATACTGCTGATTTGTTTCATTTTTGTGGTTCTTTTTAGACTGGACTATTCAGGGATTGCTCTTCTAATTATGGGGAGCTTTGTCCCCTGGCTCTATTATTCCTTCTACTGCTCCCCACAGCCACGGCTCATCTACCTCTCCATCGTCTGTGTCCTGGGCATTTCTGCCATCATTGTGGCGCAGTGGGACCGGTTTGCCACTCCTAAGCACCGGCAGACAAGAGCAGGTAGGTCGGAAGATGTACGTACACCTCAGAGGTTGTTTGACAGTCTTATGTCTGTTCTGTTCAGGCGTGTTCCTGGGACTTGGCTTGAGTGGCGTCGTGCCCACCATGCACTTTACTATCGCTGAGGGCTTTGTCAAGGCCACCACAGTGGGCCAGATGGGCTGGTTCTTCCTCATGGCTGTGATGTACATCACTGGAGCTGGCCTTTATGCTGCTCGAATTCCTGAGCGCTTCTTTCCTGGAAAATTTGACATATGGGTAAGAAATGAATCTTCCAGCAGGTCCTGTGATCCTAAAGGCTCTTTTCTTTTTATTCCTACAGTTCCAGTCTCATCAGATTTTCCATGTCCTGGTGGTGGCAGCAGCCTTTGTCCACTTCTATGGAGTCTCCAACCTTCAGGAATTCCGTTACGGCCTAGAAGGCGGCTGTACTGATGACACCCTTCTCTGAGCCTTCCCACCTGCGGGGTGGAGGAGGAACTTCCCAAGTGCTTTTAAAAATAACTTCTTTGCTGAAGTGAGAGGAAGAGTCTGAGTTGTCTGTTTCTAGAAGAAACCTCTTAGAGAATTCAGTACCAACCAAGCTTCAGCCCACTTTCACACCCACTGGGCAATAAACTTTCCATTTCCATTCTCCTAGCTGGGGATGGGGCATGGTCAAACTTAGCCATCCCCTCCTCAGCAAGGCATCTACCGGCCCCTCACAGAGACAGTACTTTGAAACTCATGTTGAGATTTTACCCTCTCCTCCAACCATTTTGGGAAAATTATGGACTGGGACTCTTCAGAAATTCTGTCTTTTCTTCTGGAAGAAAATGTCCCTCCCTTACCCCCATCCTTAACTTTGTATCCTGGCTTATAACAGGCCATCCATTTTTGTAGCACACTTTTCAAAAACAATTATATACCCTGGTCCCATCTTTCTAGGGCCTGGATCTGCTTATAGAGCAGGAAGAATAAAGCCACCAACTTTTACCTAGCCCGGCTAATCATGGAAGTGTGTCCAGGCTTCAAGTAACTTGAGTTTTAATTTTTTTTTTTTCTTGGCAGAGTAATGTAAAATTTAAATGGGGAAAGATATTTAATATTTAATACTAAGCTTTAAAAAGAAACCTGCTATCATTGCTATGTATCTTGATGCAAAGACTATGATGTTAATAAAAGAAAGTACAGAAGACACTTGGCATTCAAAGATTTCACATGTATGGTCTTGATTATTTGCACACAACTC